TAGATCAACGACTTGGATTCTTCATTTCTGAGAAATATCTCTCGAATCTGTATAATTAATTGCATTTGAACATTAATGATTGAGTTGAGAATAATTATTAGACTAATTAGAACAGTTACTTATGGTGCCAGGTAGTTCTCTTTGAAGCATTTTCTGAAAATTCATTGAAATTAAAATTTCCCGAGCTTTCCCACCCCCAGCCACACAAATTGATTTCTTAGTACAGAGATGACTTAATTTGTTTCAGCATGGTAAATTCCACTTTTAAAATATCTGACTTGATGTTTTTAATCTGAATCAGATCTGGATGTACGAATGGAATAGATTCTTAAAAGAAAATGAATTACATTTCTAGAGTATTGGAAAAATAAGCTGCAATGGAATTACTTTAATCTAAAAGTGAAAAGTTCACATAAAGTTGTTTCTTTGACATTTTTTGGCCTTGAATTTCTCACATGCGAACCAGCTTTTCTTGGTTATAAAAATAGAAGTTTTTTAAATTTAAGTGGTCAAAAGATAGAAAATTGAGGGGACAGGTGTATAAGGCTGTCCTGTCCAGTATTGCAGCCACTAGCCAATTGTGGATAGTGATCATTGGAAATTCCATAGCATGAATTTTATATAAAATACACATTGCATTTGGAAAAGTCAGTGCCAAAAAGTGTAAAATACCTAACAATTTTAATTTCGATAACATTGAAATATGTTGGCTATATTGGATTAAGCAAAATATTAAAAATTAATTTTTCCTTGTTTTGTTACAATGTTCTCCTAGATAAGTGTAAATTACTTATATTGCTCTCATTTCCACTGGAAATCGCTAGTATAGTGAACAACTGTATAGCGAAAATAGAAAATAAAATATGGAGACCATGAACTGCTAAGTCTGTCAGAGGAATAGGTGAACAACAAAAATTTGAGTCCTTCGCCAATCCGGTTACTGTTGGGTAGGCCTTCAGCATACTTTTGTCCAATCAGCTTCAGACTCTCACTATAAATAAGCGGCTAGCTTTCTCTTTCTCCTGAAGTGAATCTAGCTCTGAAGGCATGGCGCGTACGAAGCAGACTGCTCGCAAGTCCACCGGCGGCAAGGCTCCGCGCAAGCAGCTGGCCACCAAGGCGGCTCGGAAGAGCGCTCCGGCCACCGGCGGTGTCAAGAAGCCCCATCGCTATCGGCCTGGTACAGTGGCTCTCCGCGAGATTCGCCGCTACCAGAAGTCCACCGAGCTGCTGATCAGAAAGCTGCCTTTTCAGCGTCTGGTGCGTGAGATCGCGCAGGACTTCAAGACCGACTTGCGCTTCCAGAGCTCCGCGGTGATGGCGCTGCAAGAGGCATGCGAGGCCTACCTGGTGGGGCTCTTTGAGGACACCAACCTGTGCGCCATCCACGCCAAGCGGGTGACTATCATGCCCAAGGACATCCAGCTCGCACGTCGTATCCGCGGCGAGAGGGCTTGAGTCTCAAGGACTCACTGATTACATACCCAAAGGCTCTTTTCAGAGCCACCCACATGCGCGCTGAAAAGATCTGTTTCTCTCAGG